TCAAACTACCCTCTCCCTCACCTCTGCTAGTTCCCATCCTGCAAGGCCTTGAAGCCAATGTCAGCCCCTCCAGGAAGCCTTCCCCAAGTCCTCCAGCTCCAGCCTTCCTCCTCTGAACTCCTCCCCTGCAGGGCCAATTTGAGCCCCAAGCCCTCCCTCTGGAAAGGCTCACAAATGTTGCCTTATGTAACTGAAGGAATCACAATAAAATGTGAATAATGGCAGCCATAGATTGAGCACTTACTATGTTCTAGGCCTAATGCTAAGTGCTCTACGTATCTCACCTAATTCCTGCAACTGACCTATCAGATGGTTATTATTATAATCGCCATTTACAGATGATGAAACTGAGGCTCAAGGACAACTGACTTTTCCGAGAATTTCTAGTGAGTAAGTGGTGGGGCTGACCCAGACCTGTTTGACTCCAAAGACCAAATTCTTGGCGGCAACTCCACCGAGAGAGGGGCCTTTCACAGAGACGCACCTCAGTATTCAAGAAGAGGGTCTTCATCTCCTGTAGCAACTGCTGGGCCCAGGTCGGCTCATGAACCCGCTGCAGGCCGGCGGAGGCCCGCTTCAGCAGCGGCTGCGTGCCACCCCACAGAGCGGCCACCAGCACCAGAGCCAACACCTGCCCTGAATGCAGACGAGTGAGTCACCCTGACCCCCACCCCAAACGGCCGCCCACCCCGCCCTCTCCTGGCCTTCTAGCCCCAGCTAGCCGCCCCCACTTCCCTCCTTCGCTCTCTTCGCCTCGGCTGCGACTGGCGGCTAAGGCAGGCCCAGGGAAGCTAGGGAGATGAATCCAGGAGTCCGGCCTCTGGGGTTGTAGCAGGGGTCGGGGTTAGAGGGTGGATGTGGAGCAGGAAATGAATTCGAGGCGAGGGTCGGGAAATCCATGGAAGGGCGGGGCCGGCTACCTACCCAGAGACGCCGCCATGGCAACGCCGCTGTCTTCTACTTCCGGGAACGAAGGGGCGGAGACCCATAATCCGGAAGTGACCTCGAAACCTTTTCCGGTCTTACTCACGTTGCGGCCTTCCTCGCGTCACAGCCGGGATGGTGAGTTTCAGAGTTAGGGGTATTGCAGTGGGCGAGCACTGACGTTACTGTCTTGTCCCCACAGAAGCCGATCCTACTGCAGGGCCATGAGCGGTCCATTACGCAGATTAAGTATAACCGCGAAGGAGACCTCCTCTTTACTGTGGCCAAGGACCCTGTGAGTGTTGGCTGGAGGGGGTCCGGGAGGGGATGTGTACTATCCTGTGGTTTGACTTTTCCAGATCGTCAATGTATGGTACTCTGTGAATGGTGAGAGGCTGGGCACCTACATGGGCCATACCGGAGCTGTGTGGTGTGTGGACGCTGACTGTATCCTTATTTTGGGTCTGAGTCCGTGTTGCGAACTTCGTCATATTTCTTAACAACTCTTCAGGGGACACCAAGCATGTCCTCACTGGCTCAGCTGACAACAGCTGTCGTCTCTGGGACTGTGAAACAGGTAAGCTGGGTTCATTCACCTTTTTAGCAAATGATGGTGTAGCCCAGACTTTGCCTGACTCCAGGAAAGCAGCTGGCCCTTCTCAAGACCAATTCGGCTGTCCGGACCTGCGGTTTTGACTTTGGGGGCAACATCATCATGTTCTCCACGGACAAGCAGATGGGCTACCAGTGCTTTGTGAGCTTTTTTGACCTGCGGGATCCGAGCCAGATTGGTGAGGGCTGGGAATAGGGCTGGGGTTGAGGTGCCCAGGGCCTAACATCTACTGCCCCACACAGACAACAATGAGCCCTACATGAAGATCCCTTGCAATGACTCTAAAATCACCAGTGCTGTTTGGGGACCCCTGGGGGAGTGCATCATCGCTGGCCATGAGAGTGGAGAGCTCAACCAGTATAGTGCCAAGGTAAGAGGCCACATGGGGCCTGAGCCTACCAGCCCATTCAGTGTCACTCTTCTTCCTTCCCTAGTCTGGAGAGGTGTTGGTGAATGTTAAGGAGCACTCCCGGCAGATCAACGACATCCAGTTATCCAGGGACATGACCATGTTTGTGACCGCGTCCAAGGACAACACAGCCAAGGTGAGCCTGGGCAGCGGTCTGGCAGGGCTGCTTTACAGATTTCCCCCCTGCCTTCTCTCTCCAGCTTTTTGACTCCACAACTCTTGAACATCAGAAGACTTTCCGGACAGAACGTCCTGTCAACTCAGCTGCCCTCTCCCCCAACTATGACCATGTAAGAGAACCCCACCTGCCTTCCTGCTGAAGTGGTCCCATCTAGAGTTTCTTCTTCCATTCAGGTGGTCCTGGGCGGTGGTCAGGAAGCCATGGATGTAACCACAACCTCCACCAGGATTGGCAAGTTTGAGGCCAGGTAAAGAAGAAGAGAGCTCTTCCAAATTAAAAAAAGTGAATTAATTGTGTCCCTTTTCCTCCAGGTTCTTCCATTTGGCCTTTGAAGAAGAGTTTGGAAGAGTCAAGGGTCACTTTGGACCTATCAACAGTGTTGCCTTCCATCCTGATGGCAAGAGGTAGGGTACCAGTGAAGCAGCTGACCTAAGCCCCTCAGCTCACCTCTCCTTTTCGCTGTTGCAGAGGAAGGTGCCAAAAGAGGAGGCATAGGCGTGCCCAAACAGCGCCAACAGTAGCCCTTCCCCAAACTCCAATGACAGTGGGAACCGGCAGCCCAGCTGCCACACGCAGTCCAGGAAGAGGAGAAAGGTGGGTGCCTCATGCTTGGGGTGGGCATGGGAGTGGTGCTCAGTGCCTGCTTTACATGTTACAGTCAGCGGCAGCCGTCCAGCCGACTCAGCCAGTTGTCCATGCTTTGCTCCGAGTCCCCACAGGCCTCCACCAGGCGCATGAAGCTCTCCTGCAGGGGACGCCCTCTGGGCGGTGGGAGTCTGGTCATCTTTTCCAGCTCAAGCCCTTGCCAAGTACAGCCAGGGAGCAAGTGCTCAAGACCAATGAGGGAGACACAGAATCCTGTAAAGAGCCCATCTGATAAAAGGGACACAGAGCCCTTTAGGGAGTCCAGTCTCACGGCACACACGACCCACAGAGGAGTTCCTAATCTTTGAGACAGCGTCTCGTTCTGTCCATGAAATGGTTTTTTTTTTTTTTTGAGACGGAATCTTGCTCTGTCTCCAGGCTGGAGTGCAGTGGTGCGATCTCAGCTCACTGCAACCTCCGCCTCCCGGGTTTAAGTGATTCTTCTGCCTCAGCCTCCAGAGTAGCTGGGACTACAGGCGACCGCCACCACACCCAGCTAGTTTTTGCATTGTTAGGTTTCACCATGTTGGCCAGAATGGTCTCGGACTCCTGACCTTGTGATCCGCCCACCTCGGCCTCCCAAAGTGCTGGGATTACAGGCATGAGCCACCGCGCCCAGCCTAAAATGGTTTCTTAGCTTTGAGGATTCCTCAGTCTGATGGGAGAGACTCAAGACCCTTTGAGAAAGTACCTGGGGAAGGGTCACATAGCCCTCTGGGGAAACACACAATGTCCTGGGAAACCACCAATTTGATGGAAGTATCACAACACCCTTGATGTACACCAGTCTGATGGGAGCAACATAGCATTCCCTGGGGAGCCCCGGTCTGACAAGAAAAACACAGTTCTCTTGGAATTCTGCATCTGCTCCTACCTCCCAGAAACTGCTCTGTTCAAGGTTACTGGTGACCTCCTGCCAGAAAATCTAACAGCGACTTCTCAGCTCTGTTTAAAAGCCTTCAGTGGCTGCCCACTGCCTTGAGGATAAAGTCTAAGCTTATCTGTAGCCTCATCTGTCCTCCCATTTCATACTCGACACTCCCACCATACCAAAGGACATTAGTTGACCCCATCCATGGTTTCACTTTCTGAGGTTTCAGTTACCCATGGTCAACTGTGGCCTGAAAATATTAAATGGAAAATTCCAGAAATAAACAATTCATAAGTTTTAAATTGTAAGCCCTTCTGAATGTTGTGACGAAATC